TCTTTGAAAATAGCAAAAGGCTGAGATGGTTAATTGGCTATCAAAATCTAAGAGTAAATTCCAGAAGGCCTCTTTGGTCCAAATAAAGAGGCTTTTATCTCCTGCAGGGGGAGGGCAGGAAAAGCACAGGAATAGGCCTGGTACTGAATCCTAAGTGCGGCAGAGCTCCGAAAGAGATTAGGAAACCCAGCTTGGTCGGCTATGCAAAGGTGGAGGTGCTTGATCGGAAGGAGATTCTGATGCAGGGGGAGGATCATCAGGTTTCAGTTAAAAGCAGGCAGATTACACATTAGAGGTAGAGAATGTGGGATGATTTGTTCACAAAGGAATGGAATCCAGAGGGCATAACAGAAATAAGAGACAGGGGAGGCTGGTACGGAAGTTCATCAGGCAACTGAAGGCACAGTTTGCGCAGCAACCAAGAAAAGGTGGGATGTGAGGCACGCAAGATGTAGAGGTGGGGAAAGGTTTCCAACAGAATTCAACATGAATTTGCTGTTTGAGTCAATTGATCCAGTACCAAGTCTGTGAGTTCATTTTCCTCTTCCTTTTAGATTTCTCCTTTTTCTAAAAAAGTAAAACTGAGGGGGCCTTCCCCTGCTTTCCCTCCTTCTGCTTCCCTATTTTCCCTCGCATTCCCTTCCTTTTCTGCAGATCCTCTGCTTAGGAATGGGGCATTGGCCCCCGCAGGAGTGGGCGGGGAAGGGGCGGAGCGAACAGAGGTGGGCGGCTCCCGTCCTATGACGTCAGCCGTAAGGCGCTGCTGTCGTAAAAGGACGTCCGGTCCGTCTCCTAGTGTCCGGAATCGGCTGTCAGCCTCCCTGGCTGTTAGTACCTTCTTTCCCGGAGTCCTGGTCCACGAGTTGGATTTACTGCTGTCGCGGGTGGGCCTCACGCCATTCCCTGTCCCTCGGCCCCCTGAGTGAGTCCGGTCTCCCGGCGAAAGTGAGCGAGGTTTGCCCGGAGCGCGCACGAGGTAGGGTGTCCCGCGGGCGGGTGACGGTTGCGGGTCCCCGTTGCGGGTCCCCGAGCCGCCTGGCACCTCCGCCGCTTCTCCCCTGGACGCCCCTCCGCCCCACTGGGTCCTCCAGCTCCAGGCTGGACTCCTAAAGCCGCAGTGCCCCGTGCCTGTTTCCTCATTTGGTGACACACGCAGTGCATGCAAGAAGTTGGAGTGTTACCGGAAAAGGGCTTGAACCCGTATAAGGCTGAGAAGAAGATTCACTCTTTTGAGCGTGCAGAACAAACTGGAGGGAAAAAAAAATGAGATTTAACTTTATCAGAGGATTCAGAGGATATCTCTGAGGACGCAGAAAGTTAATCCGCATGATCACCTCGTGATTATTTTCTGAGGTTCTTTGGCCAGGGCAGCACGCCCTCTAGATTATATCTTTTCTGTTCTCTTGTGTCAAAATAGGGGAAAATGCCTAAAAAAAAGACTGGTGCGAGGAAGAAGGCTGAGAACCGCCGAGAACGTGAAAAACAACTAAGAGCATCAAGAAGCACTATAGATTTAGCTAAACATCCATGTAATGCCTCAATGGTATCAGCTTTTTTTGATATCAGTTGGTAGTTAAAAATTAATGTGATATTTTTATATGTTACAGGAATGTGACAAGTGTCAGAGGTAAATTTTATTTCTTTTTCTATCTACCTTTACCATAATTTAAAATTTTATTTTACATGACAAGGCGGCAGAAGAATAGAGCATTTTGCTACTTTTGTAATTCTGTACAGAAGTTACCAATTTGTGCACAGTGTGGTAAGTTTGTAATAATTAAGGACATATGCTTTAGACTAACAGTGCAAATGTTTTTCTTCATTAGGGAAAACAAAGTGCATGATGAAGTCTTCAGACTGTGTCATAAAGCATGCTGGTGTATACAGTACTGGCCTTGCAATGGTGGTAAGCTTCTTATTATCTCTTAGACTAGTACGAATGATTATGTATTCTTGTTCCTTGGTTACAGGGTGCAATATGTGACTTCTGTGAAGCTTGGGTTTGCCATGGTAGGAAATGTCTCAGTACACATGCTTGTGCCTGCCCTCTTACCGATGCTGAGTGTGTTGAATGTGAACGAGGCGTGTGGGACCATGGTGAGTCATTAGACACAAGTAATGAGCTTTGTTTAATTACATTTGTGTTTTTTTAATCCAATAGGAGGCAGAATATTCAGTTGTTCTTTTTGCCATAACTTTCTCTGTGAAGATGATCAATTTGAGCATCAAGCCAGCTGCCAGGTTTTAGAGGCAGAAACATTTAAATGTAAGTTTTTAAGTATTAGATGTTCTTTATACACGGGATTTTAAAATTAATCTATTTCCCACAGGTGTTTCATGCAATCGGCTTGGTCAGCACTCATGTCTCCGTTGTAAGGTATACCAATGCGTTTTTTTCTTTTTAGATTTTTTATTTACTTTATTTTGCTTCTCCTATACAGGCTTGTTTCTGTGATGATCATACAAGGAGCAAAGTGTTTAAGCAAGAAAAAGGAAAACAGCCTCCTTGTCCTAAATGTGGGCATGAAACTCAGGAGACTAAGGACCTTAGCATGTCAAGTAAGGCCCTTAAGATACTAAGGAAGTGATTTCAAAATGCCTTGTACTTGTCTGTCTTCTATAGCACGCTCCCTGAAATTTGGCAGGCAGACTGGAGGTGAAGAGGGAGATGGAGCTTCTGGGTATGATGCTTATTGGAAGAACCTTTCATCTGATAAGTATGGTGATACCAGCTACCACGATGAGGAGGAGGATGAGTATGAAGCAGAGGATGATGAAGAGGAAGAAGATGAAGGCAGAAAGGATTCAGATACTGAGTCATCAGATTTGTTTACTAATTTGAATTTAGGAAGGACCTATGCTAGTGGCTATGCTCACTATGAGGAACAAGAGAACTAGGGGAGCTGCTCTGGTGGCCGTGTGTGAGAGGAGCAGGAGTGAGTGTGTGTGCTTGATGAATTGTGTGTGGTTGTTCAAAAGTACCTTAGCCACTTAGCCTTGTGCAGAAGACTAGTTACACTTAATGGGCCAAGCAATAGGGTGTAGCGTTTTTATAGAACTGATAATCAGGCTTATGGCATAAGAAAAATGAGTTTCAAATTTAAGATGTTTATTGATCGAAGCAATTGAAGTATCATGGATTGGATTGTTACTGATTTCAGTAAAGTATGTTTTGCCAATTAGATACATATATACAAGATAAAGGAATAGGATGGTAATATATTTGTTTGAAATTAAATTACTGTTTTTATTAAAAAATACTGCTTCATTGGGCTGATTTTGTAAAATGTAATGAGTAAAATGAATTACTGTATTTTTCCTTTTATGTCCACAGAATGAGAGTCATATGTTGTTATATTCTAAATTTTCATTAAATATTCATGTCACCTTGAGTTGTCATGATAAGTATGTTTTAGTATTTGACTTATTCTTCTCTTTCTTCACAATGTATGTCCTCAGTGGTACCTATTATTGATGCCTTAAATGTATTGATAAGGTGACTAGTTAGCCATTTTTCAGAGATACAGTATCAGAAATAGTATTATTACAGAAGCTTTACCCAGGACATTTTATTTCTCTTTGAATAAATCTATTATTTCACTTAAATACTTTTGACATTATATTTAATTTTTTGTTCT